GCAATACAGAAGAGATTAAAACAAGTATACAAATGATTTTAGTACAAGGTAGAATGCGATGGCCACTAGAGAAAAAATTAAGAACAGGTGAGAAGGGCTTTATTTTTATGCTTATAAATGTGAACTTTATTCTGAAGGATAAGAGATTCGGGACATGGTAACTGGATTGACACAACTGAATATGCTTTTCAAGTATATTATATCTAACTTTTCTTATTTTGGGCAACTTCTCTCCAAACTGACTAGCAATAAAATCTGACTGCTAGATTCTGTACAAATGGTTAATCCCAACCTGAACAAATGTCTCAAACCCTCCCCCACGTGTCACTGTAGATAACTGCCTCATAAAGGAGGAAAAAAAAAACCAGCCTGTAAGAGGGGTCACCTGTACAGTCCATTTGTTAAAGGAGTAAGCGTTTCCAGCTCTACTTTAAAACAAGGCCCTATTTCATTATGCGTCTGCCGTCTGTTCTAGAGCTTACACTTTTGAAGAGCTCGAACGCTACACCCCTTCGTCAAGAACTGCGGCAGCAGCCGGTGGCTGCCAACGCGGTCCACAGGGTTTGGGCTCCCGAAACTTCAGGGAAGCTGGAGGCATGGGGGGGGGGGGGGTCGAGTTGAAATGAGGAACACACAGAAACCAAGTGTCCCCAAGACTCCAGAAAAGAGGGAGCCAGTCCCAGAGTAAATAGGTTGGCTAGAACAGTACCCAAGCCAGGGGGCCGGGCGGAGGGGAGTGGTCACGTCCAGACTGGAAAACTTTCTGCAAAGCAACGGGTTGGGTCCACCTCGCTGTCCAGGTGCGGAGCAGCGCAGACCCCCAACCCCACGACCTGGTCAGACCCCGTCTCCTTACCGTCCTGCAGAAGTTCCCGGACTGTAGCTGCAGCCGCTCCAGAGCCTCGAGCTCCGAGGCCAGCTACAGCGACGCTGCCGCCGCCACCTTCCATGTTGGCAGGTGCCGGGTTGATGTCGTCAGCAGCAGAACGGCTCCGCCCAGGTGGTGACGCAGAATCCCGGCGCCGCCCGCCCACCCAGCCCATGGCTCCAGGCCCACCTGGCGAACTGACTCTCAGCCCGCGCCTGGGCTAAGCCTGGCTAGGAGCCGCGCAGGTACTCGAGCAGTGGGCGCCCAGGGTCCGAGTGCTCTGCGCCCAGCGCACCGAGGGAGCCAAGGCCGTCGGGCCGGCGCTTTCAGCTGTCTCTCGCAGCAGCTCAGGGCCGCGCCCCCTGGGCTGGCGTCGTGCCCTAGCCAAGGAGAAGGTGGGCACCGGAACGTGGCCGCAGCGCTTATCTTGACCTTTTGCCTTTTCTACTTCTTCCTCAGTTTCAGTCACGTGCCAGACTTTTTCTTAATTACAAACTGATAGATGGTCCACATCTCAACTAACAGTATTGACGCTGTAAGAGCATCAGGTTGGTTCCCATTGTATCTTCTTTACTAATACTTTTCTCTATACAAGCTTATTGTCTTTTTCAGATTTGAAACATATCTGTATTAATGAAGAGTGACTGCATGCAAACGACAATATGTCAGGAAAGAAAAAAAGATCCCATAGAAATGTTTCATTCTGGACAGCTGGTAAAAGTCTGTGCCCCAATGGTTCGATATTCAAAGTAAGTGTTGCAAAATGATTAATGAACTAAGAAAATGCATAATTAAGGTTTTATATGCTCACAGGTTGGCTTTTAGGACACTAGTAAGAAAATATAGTTGTGATCTGTGTTACACACCAATGATTGTTGCCGCTGATTTTGTCAAATCTATAAAAGCCAGAGACAGCGAATTTACCACAAATCAAGGTATGTGAAACCGAGTGTACTGACTTTGTAAAGAATTTTAATGTTGAGCTATTCATTTTGTCAGGTGATTGCCCATTGATTGTTCAGTTTGCTGCTAACGATGCAAGACTTTTATCTGATGCTGCTCGTATAGTCTGTCCTTATGCGAATGGAATAGACATTAACTGTGGTTGCCCTCAGAGGTAAAGCTCAAAGAAGTTGGAAGAATTTTCCAAATTCACTTGTTCATGTGTTTGCTTTACAAAGGTGGGCAATGGCAGAAGGTTATGGGGCTTGCTTAATAAACAAGCCAGAGCTTGTTCAAGACATGGTGAAACAAGTAAGAAATCAAGTGGAAACCCCTGGATTTTCAGTTTCTATTAAAATAAGGTAAAGACAATATTTCAATCTATTGATAGGATGTGAACAGATAAATGTAATTTTGAAATTGTAGGATCCATGATGACCTTAAAAGAACTGTAGATCTTTGTCAAAAGGCTGAAGCAACAGGAGTTTCATGGATTACAGTCCATGGAAGAACTGCTGAAGAAAGACATCAGCCAGTGCACTATGATTCCATTAAAATAATTAAGGAAAATATGTCTATACCTGTAATTGCTAATGGAGACATCAGAAGCTTAAAGGAAGCAGAAAATGTGTGGCGGATTACTGGGACAGATGGTAAGAAATAAGTACTTGGGTTCTTTTAATTGAAGCAAGAGAAAATAAGTGTTTTTCCATTTAGGTGTGAAGAAAAAAATGACACTCCAATGGGCTGCAGTGGCAACCTTTCTTTATGCCGAAATAGGACTCATTTTAATCTTCTGCCTACCTTTTATTCCTCCTCAGAGGTAGGAAACCTTCAAATCGTTAACTAATAAATTTTATACCTAATATAATTGTATTGCTTTACAGATGGCAGAAGATTTTTTCATTTAATGTCTGGGGTAAAATTGCAACTTTTTGGAACAAGGCTTTCCTTACCATTATCATCCTATTGATTGTTCTATTTCTAGGTAAGTACTAGATCCCTTCTTTGAATAAATATCAAAAGTACTGTTTTCTTTTGTTCTGTAATAGATGCTGTGAGAGAAGTAAGGAAATATTCCTCAGTTCATACCATTGAGAAGAGCTCCACCAGCAGACCTGATGCCTATGAACACACACAGATGAAACTTTTTAGGTCTCAAAGAAATCTTTACATTTCTGGATTTTCCCTATTTTTTTGGCTGTAAGTAAAAAATAATAATAGAAGCACAATTTCAGTAATACATTATTCTGGTTTTTTTTCTTAGAGTTTTGAGACGTCTGGTTACGCTTATTACTCAACTGGCAAAAGAACTGTCAAACAAAGGTGTACTTAAAACTCAAGCAGAAAATACTAACAAGGCTGCCAAAAAATTTATGGAAGAAAACGAAAAACTAAAAAGGGTATTTAATTTTCTTTGTAAAAATTAAATGTTCTTATTTCTTCCTGTATCTCCTTTTGCAATAGATTTTGAAAAGCCATGGTAAAGATGAAGAATGTGTTTTGGAAGCAGAAAATAAAAAACTAGTAGAAGACCAGGAGAAACTGAAAACTGAATTAAGGAAGACTTCAGATGGTAACTTTGTGTACATGTGAAAAAGTAAAAAGAAATAAAAATAAAACTATTCGATATTTTCTAGCCCTTTCTAAGGCACAAAATGATGTGATGGAAATGAAGATGCAGTCAGAGAGACTTTCGAAAGAATATGATCAACTCCTGAAAGAACACTCTGAACTTCAGGTGGGTGTGACATGCACTTTATGCACCTAAATTTTTAAGGAATTGCTGACTTGCATACTTACAGCATTCCAGTTTTGGTGAATTTTTAAGCAAAAGAAGCCACAAAAATGGCAGCATTGGAAAACAGACTGGTTCTAGAAAAGGTGAGTTTTGCTCTTTGGGATGTTTGCCATATGTACTACATAAATCATATTTTTTTCCTTACAGGATCGTTTAGAAAGAGGCAACAAGAAAAGACTGTGAACTTTATAAAAGACACTTGCAATATACTGTGTCAAAATGATAATTTTGTTATGTTAGCCTCTAGAAAATTTAAGTTCAGAAAAATGCACTATGACCGGTTCGTAATTTTTTTAATGCCACACATAGGTTGTATTGTAATGGCATTATCAAAATATTTGATGATGTTTCAGATATATTGCAAAGTCTGTATTCCAGCTCTTAAGAAAAATATAAGCATGTTAAATACCATATTTACATATTGATAATGTCATTGGTATATGGTGGCTGTTTACCAATAAAAGGAAAAAATTCATTAACCGGTTGCTTCCAAAATTAGAAGTTTTAAGTTGCATGAAACCATTAATAGCCTTGAAAGCTTTGATAAGTTTTCAGTAATAATAACCTATTTAATCAGATGATGATGTGTTTGAAAATAGTGTTCAATATCAGCAAATTTGTACACAGGGAATGTAAATAAGGATAACTGATCAGAGTTATCCACTGTATTTATAAGGAAGAGTCGGAAAAAACAATGACCTTAGTTTTTTTTAAGCCTGATGATACTATGGTTTACTCTAATAAGATAGCTATATTGATAATTATATTTTTGTTACTGTGCCCTTGCACATTTTGGTCTTTTTGTTAATATTTTTATTAATAACACATAATTAGTAACCACTCTACTGTTTCAAGTTAATCTAGTAATAGAGCTTACATATATTTGTATAACTGCTATACCACTGAACTGAATTTATTTTACAACAGTGTAGAATTCTTGAAAAGTTAACGTAGAAAATATCCAAAAAGCAGTATTTCTAGAAAGTGTCCAAAAAGCAGTATTTCTTTCCCTTGGTTGTGAGAGTAACTAATTATATAAATATTACCTCAAAAATACATACACTGGTATCACACAGTCTTTCTACAATGTTTCTGTATTCTGAAAGCTAAATATTAAGTACTATTTTTCCATTCAAATATTCATTTAGAATTTCCTTTAGAAGATGGCAGTGATTATAATATTAATATGATTTCATTTGTTCCAGTGTTTAGACATGAAATCATCTTCCTTGTCTCATGAAAACCTAAATATAAAAAAAAGGAAAATACTGGAGTTTTTATTTCTCTTGTCTTTGTTACATCCTCTGTTTATTATAATTTTAGCACCAACTTCACACCTAGCTAATTTTTTTCATCATAAAGTGGATGAAATGAGCAAGTACCTAAAAATTTTATTTCAGATAAAAGTCAGGAGTTACTGCTAAAAAACAGACATGTAGGAGACATTCAACAGGAGTATGAAATGAGAGTTAGACCATATGGGCTGACAACACCATAAATAACAAGAAAAGGGAGTGCTGAAATAGGAGAGAACAGAGCAAATGTTAGCTCAAAGTATAGACTTAGAAATATCAAAGTAAGAGCTATCTGGATAAATATATAGATATTGAGTGCTTGGAATCCTAGCCTACTATGTGAAAATTAAGTCTAATGTCAGAATAACTTACAGAAAAATAGAAAATGCACAGCTTTAAAATGGGCAGAGTTAAAATCTATTCCCAGCTTTATCACTTATTTAGCCATGCTAGCCTAGGCCTCTATTTCCTTGTCTCCAAAATGAGAATAATAAAATTTAGGTCAGGATTACTATATAAACTAAGATAATACAGTGATTCTCAAAGTTGTTCAGACTGTATAGTAAGGAGAAAGTCTGGTTGCACTTTGAAGAGCTTGAAGATTTGAAAGATTCCCAAAAAAGCATTTTAAAGTTTACATTTAAGGGACCTTGGACCTCAACCCTCTCAAGTTTACAAGTCTGAAACTTTAGACATCAAAAGTTTGAGCAGTTTTTCCAAGGCAACATTGATAGTTAGATTCAGGGCCAGGCTGTAAGTCTAGAATTTAGATATCCTGATCCCCCAGATACCGCTCTTCTGGTTATACACAGACCAGCTATAATTTGCTAAACATAAAATATTGCAGTGTATTAGCCGGCTGTGGCTCCAGAGTCTGTGCCCTTTACCACCGTGCCCAACTGTTTCACATGCTGTGTTTGGTAGTTTTTCCTAGTACTCTCCTTAATAATGGTGGTGTTTAGCAAATTGTATTACATAAATAAATATTTATTTCATGGATTGAGTTATGTTGCATATTAAATTACTTTCCTTCCCATTGTCAATAATGACTTCTTTATGTCTTAGGCTGTATTATAAATTCAAACACAGGAATGTTATTCTTGCCTTTTTCCATCAGAATTACCTAAAGTTTTATTAGACTTTCCCCCTACTTGCAAATCTGCCTGGAGGTTCTGGTCTTTAGGAAGTAGCACTTAGCAAGTTCTGGATAAGCACTCCAGAATTTGGGATGAGTTATCCTTGTTGTTTGTCCAGCTCTATCTTGGACCCCAGTGCTGCTAATTAGATTCATGCCTTGTTCTTTAGGGCATAAGTTCCTCTCTTGGCTATTTTTCCTAGTATGCTGAGAACTAGGATTCCCTTTCAGTGACAGAGTCCTGCCCTGGAACCCCAATCAAGAGCCTAAAGTTTAACTACTCTCTGAGATATTAGCCTGATGCCAGCAGCCTGCCTGGATCTCTAAATATTACCCATTCTGGGAGTTGTTAGTGGTCTCTGCTTTCCTGCAGTGTCACTCCTGCTTCCTCATTGGGCCTGCTAGCCACAGCTACTTGGATGTACCCGAACCTGTTGCCTTGCCCTACCTCTGTGGGCTGGTTCAGTTCTGCATTCCCATTCCAGTGTCCACTGCCTTCTCGCTATCCCTCCCATCTGTGCGCCACCACCAGCTTATCCCCAGCCCTGCTAACATGACAAACTATTGTGCATTTGAGTGCCCACTATACAATGTGTGAATATAACCGTGCTTTTAAGCATTGACTTTAATGTCTGGGATGATCCGTCTAGAGTCCATGGAACCCTCCTGTGTTTTTTCATCCCTTTCTTAGTAATCTTGGAAATCCACTTATGAAATTCTTTTTCTAACATTTCTTTGCTGAACGGCATTTTTAAAATTACTTTCACGGTGTTTCTTTCCAGTTTGATCTCTACACAAACACAACTTTATTACTTGCACCAGAAATGATTTCAAACACTTTAGGAACTGTGGTAGGCTTAATTATGACTTCCCAAAAGATATCCCTATACCAATCCCTGGAACCTGGAAATGTTCTCTTCTATAGCAAAAGATATGATTAAGTTAAAGTCTTGAGATGGAGAGATTATTCTGGGTAATCTGGGAGTGCCCTAAATGCAGCTACATCTATGCTTATATAGAAGCAAAGGGAGATATTACCACACAGAAGAGGAGAAAGCACAGTGACCACAGAGGCAGAGATTGGAGTGATGGAGCCGCAGCAAAGGAATGCTGACAGCCACCAGAAGCTGGAGGAGGCAAAGAACAGATTCTTCCCCAGAGCCTCTTCCAGCAGGAGCATGGCCCTACAGATACCGATAAAACTGATATTGGACTTCCTGGCCTCCAGAACTATGGGAATAAATTTATTGTTTCAAGCTATCAAGTTTGTGATTATTTGTTACTGCTGCCATAGTAAATTAATACAGGAGCATGCAGGACAGATCTGTAATGGCCTGAACTGAATTTCAAGGGGTGTGGAAAACAGTTACTCTTTAACACCACTCCGTCTTCCCCATTAGCCATTTGGATAAGTCAAAGATAGCCTTAGCCATCTCCTATCTTAGTTACTTTTCTCCTTCAACTGTATTTTGCCATTGTCGTTGCCATTGCCTCTGCCTAACTGCAAGCCATCATCATCTCTCACATGGACTATGACGACCTCCTCATCTCCCTGTATCTTCTCTAATGCTTCTCTCATATACATGCTCTCAGCAGCCACCTGGTTTAAAACAAAAACAAAAAAAACACTAATCATGTCATTCCCTGCTTGTCTTCCCGTTCTTTCCAACTGTCATTCCCTGCTTGTCTTCCAATTCTTTCCAACTGCAGTTAAGATCAAACCACCAAGACCTCACCAGGCTCCCATCTACTTTTCAGCCTCAACTCAGTCCACCTGCTCTGCCAATCACACCTGTTTCTTTTTGTTGTTCTTTCCCTAGGATATAGATCCTGGCATACCTGCATTCTGATTCTTCTTGGAACAAGCCAAATTCTTTCCCCTGTCAGTACGTTTGCATGTGTAGTACATGTTGCATCCCAGGCCTGTCTGCCTTCTTACCCTATTTTATTTTCATCATAGCACTTACTACCATCTGAAATGATCTCATTTATGGTTTGTCTCCTCAGTGATTAACACAGTTCCTGCACACAGTAAATCAGTAGTTCTCAACAGGAAGTGAAGAGGTCATCCTGAGGGGAACATTTAGCAATACCTAGAGACATTTCTGGTTGTCATAACCAGGGGAATGCTCCTAGTGGATAGAAGTCAGGGAGGCTGTTAAACCCATTCCACAATGCACAGGACTGGAACAAAGAATGATCTCTCACTCAGAATGTCAGTGTTGCCAAGGTGGAGACATCCTGCAGTAGATGCTTGTGGCAGAGGGTACTGGTTGTACCCCAGTATCCATTCTTTCATTCACCTGTGTTAATACATGCTCCAGTTTTGTATTTTTTTTTATAAACAGCTGTCAAGCATAAAGATAACATTTTCCATCTCCTTGTATGTAAGTGGAAATAGGACTGTCATGTGGGGCCAGTTTCTTTTTTTTCTTCCTCTGTCCTGCTGCTTGAAACATATGCTGCTATCTTAGATCATGAGGTCGAGGCCATGCAAAGTGGAGCAACAAGGAGCTGTGTCCCTGACGCCATAAGCACCACACCTGTCCTGAATTGCTGTGAATGACACCAGCTAACTACAATGCATTGTCTCAACATCCTAGACATAATAAAAAGCCATAAATATGTTTGTCCTATGCAGCACAAAACCTTTGTATCTTTGCCTTTTATGTTGGGATCTTAATTAAAAATTACATCCTCTACTGTCTCTGCATGCTCAACTTTTTATATTCGACTTAA